AGGAGGTCAAGGCGAGAGGATGGCTTGAGCTAAGGGGTTCGAGACCAGCCTGGGCAACATAGTGAGACCTCCGTCTGTACAAAAATACAAAAACTAGCCGGTCCTGGTGGGCTAATTCTCCTGGGGTCAGGATGATTTCTGTGCAGGCTGCAGTGAGCCGTGACCGCGCCATTGCACTCCAGCCTGGGCGACAGAGGGAGACACCGTCTCAAAAAAAAAAAAAGGTTATAAAGTGCTGCTGCATTTTCATATTACGATTATTGACCGCTGAGGGTGACTGTGCTGTGAGGCCCGCCGGAGGCACCAGAAGGCACAAGCCTCCCACTGCCCCTTTCCCCGCCAAGTCCCGCAGGTCTCGCAGTCGCGGGCGCCCCCACCCCACCCCTGCCCAAGGCCAGGGTCGCAGTCCCACCGGGTGACGGCAGTCGCGCTCCGCGTGGGGCAGCGGCGAGCGGAAAGGGAAGCCGGGCGGGGCCAGGGGGTCAAACACGGGCGACAGTCCCGCCCAGCCCCGGACCTGCAGCGCGCACAAGCTCGGGCGCCCTCCGAGCGCCGCGCCCAAGCCCCGCCCCTCCCGCTTCCCGGGCTCCGATTGGCCGAGCCACCGCGGGGGCGTGTCCGGCGGAGCTGGCCGGGACCCGGGCGGAGCGGGCGGGGACCCGGGCTACTGCGGTGTGGACTCGAGGGCTGGGCGCGGGGCCGGCGCAGAAGGTGAGTCCCCCCACCGTCCCCCGGCCGGGCTGCGGGTCGCGGGGCAGGCGCATGAGGCGAGTCTCCCATCACCACCCCCGGACAAGCGAGCTCTCTCCCGCCGCGCGGTCTTGGCGGCTCCTGGGCCGGCGGGGCGCAGTGCCGCTGACTCCAGCCCAAGAAGAGGCCTGGGAAGGGCGCTCCTGGGCGGCTTGCGGGGTGAACCTGCAGGGAGCCTGGGGAGAGCGGTCAGGGGTCAGAGCGTCCGAGGCGGAATCCCCGGGGAAACGCGCAGATGTAAGCTGGTGGAGGTAAGGGGGTCGCGGGCCACCCGGGACTGCAGGGGTCTCAGCGCACCCGGTCGCTGGTGGTGTTTCCGGGATCCTGGCCTCGTGTGGCCGCCGGGACCTCTCTTCTCAGCCCCAGTCTGCAGTCTGGAGGCCTGGATGGGACCACTGTCCCCCTGGGCAGGGGCGCGGCGGGGGGCGCTGGGGTCCCAGTTCCTCTGGAGCAGTTGAGTTTGTGATTCTTGGTGGGAGCTGCCAAGGGAAACAGGGTCGGGCACTGCTCCCATCTCAGAGAGGAAACTATTGAGCAGGCCCGCAGAGAGAGGCGGCCTGGAATCTCCCTCCTTTCTCGTTTCCCCAACACCTGGCGGGCCGTGTAGGGCAGAGGTGTGGTCAGCCTCTTTGCAGGTGGGAAAGCAGAGAGGTTCCGAGCCACGCTGAAACTTGATCTCTGCAGCCCAAGGGGAGCACTCCTTTGGAATTTGAACACCTCTGGTATCTCCTGGCCAGAGAGGGTCAGAGGCCAAGGAGGTGGGGAGGTAGTCCCCTAATGCGCTGGGATCGTCCCTCTGCACAGCGTCGTTCCCACTGGAGTCTGTTGTGAGCTGAGATGACTCTCTGACTTCGGCCTGCGTCCCTGCACACGTCAGCCCTCCGGGCTGCCAAAACACAGGCCAGGCAGCCCTGGGTGAACTAGGGGACCTGCCCAACCCAGCCCACCCCGAGGAAGGAAGGGGGATTGGCCAGTGTGGCCTGGAGGGTGGGACAGCCCAGCCAAGCTGACGGACCTGCTCGGGATGGGGTGGGCATCAGGCATTTGGAGCGCAGGCAACACCCGCTGGACTCTGACTTCTGGAGTTCTGATTTGGTCTCTGGTTGAGTGCAGCTTTCCACAGCTCATGGTTATTTTGGAGCCGAGCTTCCTGATCACTCAGCAGGGACCTTGGGCAGTGACTTTGATGTGGTGGAAGTACCTTCCCCAAGGGGGCTTTTGTGAGGATTAAGTGAAATAATGAACGTAATATGCTTAACTTTGTGCCTGGTGAGCTCTAAGTGCTCAGTCGGCGGCACTTCCAGTTTTGTTTTGCTTTGTTTTTCATTACCGGTCTCTTCCCGGAGGAGGGCCTTCCAGGAATCACAGGGCTGGACAGAGCCCAGGGGCGGCCCCTCTGGAGGGAGAGGAGGCTTGGCGCCTGATGCTGCAGTCTCAATGCACATGGAGAAAACCTCACATCCTCACGCTGGCCTGGGAGCCTGCAGGATGTCTCCTGCCGGCACTGCAACCTCATCTGTCCTCCTTGCCCCATCGCTCCTTCCTCCGCAGCCTGACTTCACCCATTCCACCTTGAGCTGCTCCCCAGGACCGGAGCTCTGCCCCTAGATCTTTGCACAGCTGACTTCAGGCTGGAGTGAGTTCACTTCCTCCCAAGGCCTTCCTTCCTGGACATACTCCTTGTCTGTCTCCTCCTGCAGCCGCCAGCTGGAGACGATGGTGGACCACTTGGCCAACACGGAGATCAACAGCCAGCGCATCGCGGCAGTGGAGAGCTGCTTCGGGGCCTCGGGGCAGCCGCTGGCGCTGCCAGGCCGAGTGCTGCTGGGCGAGGGCGTGCTGACCAAAGAGTGCCGCAAGAAGGCCAAGCCGCGCATCTTCTTCCTCTTTAACGACATCCTGGTGTATGGCAGCATCGTGCTCAACAAGCGCAAGTACCGCAGCCAGCACATCATCCCCCTGGAGGAGGTCACACTGGAGCTGTTGCCGGAGACGCTGCAGGCCAAGAACCGCTGGATGATCAAGACGGCCAAGAAGTCCTTTGTGGTGTCGGCCGCCTCCGCTACGGAGCGCCAGGAATGGATTAGCCACATCGAGGAGTGCGTGCGGCGGCAACTGAGGGCCACGGGCCGCCCGCCCAGCACGGAGCACGCGGCACCCTGGATCCCCGACAAGGCCACGGACATCTGCATGCGCTGCACGCAGACGCGCTTCTCTGCCCTCACGAGGCGCCACCACTGCCGCAAGTGCGGCTTCGTGGTCTGCGCTGAGTGCTCGCGCCAGCGCTTCCTGCTCCCGCGCCTGTCCCCCAAGCCCGTGCGCGTCTGCAGCCTCTGCTACCGCGAACTGGCCGCCCAGCAGCGGCAGGAGGAGGCGGAGGAGCAGGGCGCGGGGTCCCCAGGGCAGCCAGCCCACCTGGCCCGGCCCATCTGCGGAGCGTCCAGTGGAGATGACGATGACTCCGACGAGGACAAGGAGGGCAGCAGGGACGGCGACTGGCCCAGCAGCGTGGAGTTCTACGCCTCGGGGGTGGCCTGGTCTGCCTTCCACAGCTGACCCCCGGCCTGCAGAACATCTGTCCCCAAGCCAGCTCCACTGCCCAGGCCCCCAAGAGGGCAGCTCCAGAAGCTGCCCAGGGCTCCGGGACCCCATCCCATGGTGGCAGGTGCAGCGGTGGGGAGTGGCTCTTTCTGGACTCCCAGTGCCTTTTTGCTGGACACTGTGTCCTTATGGCTTCACTGCAGGTAATGCCTTTCCCTTCAGGAAGCCCCAGAACACCCACAGGTCTTGGTAACAAACGCCACCTTACACTCTGCAGGCTGCAGCGGCAGCTCCAGATGGCCTCCTGAGCTGGACGACCCCAGGTCTCCAGACATCTAGGGACCAGAGCAGGTTTGGGAACACAGAGGGAAGACAGGATGGGAGTGTAGCCACAGAACCCACCTGCACCCTGACAGGCACACCCCACTGAAGAGCCTGAGTCCCAGGAGGCCTCCTGGAAGCCCAGGACTGCCCACCCACCACGCTGGTGCCCACCGCCTGGCCAGCCAAGCCCTGCCGATCAGACATGTGGGCTCCCCGAAGCCCAGCCAGAGACTGCCGTGCTGTGGGTGCCACCAGGCCCAGGGACTGCAGCCTGAGCTCCCCGAGGCCCAGGGCAGCCGGGTGAGGACTCTGTCCTGTGTCACCTCTCTCCAGGTGTCCAGCTGTCTCATGCCTTTTTGTCCTGTCCTCAGCTCTCCGTGTGGTCAGCGAAACCATTGTTTTCTGTTAGGACTCAGTTGCAAGAACAGAAACCCTGCCCCCACTTAATAATAAAAAAGAAAGTTTATTGATGGGTGGTTGCAAAACAAACCCAGGAGTGTCCTTGCTTCAGACATGGCTCT